AAATGCTCTATTAACACTGATTTTCCTGGAGAGTGGAAATAGCACTTTATACATTTCAACACTTTATTTTCAAGGACGTGTACTTTTTAAATGGGAACATTTTATTTTTATTTTTATTTTTTGAGACGGAGTTCACTCTTGTTGGCCAGGCTGGAGTGCAATGGCATGATCTCAGCTCACCACAACCTTCACCTCCCAGGTTCAAGCGCTTCTCCTGCCTCGGCCTCCCGAGTAGCTGGGATTACAGGCATGCACCACCACGCCCGGCTAATTTTGTATTTTTAGTAGAGACGGGGTTTCTCTATGTTGGTCAGGCTGGTCTCGAACTCCCGACCTCAGGTGATCCACCCGCCTCGGCCTCCCAAAGTGCTGGGATTACAGGCATGAGCCACCACGCCCAGCCGGAAACATTCTAAACATACGTAAGTATAACAGGAGATTAGAAGTCATGTTGATTCTGCGTGGCTTGATTATGGATCATTGTCTTCCTCTCATCGCAGATCCTCATTTTTTCGGTTTTCTGTGATGCGCTTGTCCCCATATGGGGCTCTGGCGTCTTTCTGGGTCTGGAGGTCCCCAGCGCCCTCTGCCGAGGCATCTCTTGGTCCGGCGGTCCTCAGGCTGGAGGGTGGAGCGGAGAAGCCTGGTCGACGTGGATGGACTCGGTGGGCCGGCGCGGGGCCCGTTAGGCATCTTTAATAAGTTTCACCGGGAGCCGGGTGGCCGGGATGGAGACGGCTAAGCCGCGAGAAGTTTACCTTCTACCACAGCGTCCACAGTACCCGGCTTGGCCTCAGGCCTCGGGTCCCGACGTCCTCCCCAGAGCACAAACCTACTACAGGTTAGGCCGGAGGCCGCCACAGCCCAGGGTCTCTGCCACCTGGCCCGCCCCCTCCGAGGCGCCGGAGAGCGATTCCCAAGGGGCCTGCCGGAGCGTGGCGTCACAGGAGCGTCGCGTCACGTGAGGCTGCCATCCAATCGCGGCGCGCGCTCTGCCCTGCGGGCAGCGGGTGCCAGGCACGGTGTCAGCAGGCAACATGGCCGAGAGGCCGGGGCCTCCGGGCGGCGCCGTGTCCGCGACCGCGTACCCTGACACCCCCGCGGAATTCCCTCCGCACCTCCAGGCGGGTGCGATGCGGCGCCGCTTTTGGGGCGTATTCAACTGTCTGTGCGCCGGCGCGTTCGGGGCCCTGGCCGCCGCCTCCGCCAAGCTGGCCTTCGGCAGCGAGGTCGAGCCCGGGGCGCTGTTGGTGCTGCTGCTGGACGTGGCTGCAGTGACACTTTCTCCTGCAGGTGAGCATGGGTTTATGCGTCTTAGGCATTATTGTGATGGCGAGCACCAATTCTCTGATGTGGACCTTCTTTAGCCGGGGCCTCAGTTTCTCCATGTCTTCAGCCATTGCATCTGTCACAGTGACTTTTTCAAATATCCTCAGCTCGGTGAGTAGCCTGAGGGTGTGGTGCTCTTGTCCTTGAGTCCCTCACAGCTATCTTTGTCTCGCAGGCCTTCCTGGGCTATGTGCTGTATGGAGAGTGCCAGGAGGTCTTGTGGTGGGGAGGAGTGTTCCTTATTCTCTGCGGACTCACCCTAATCCACAGGAAGCTCCCACCCACCTGGAAGCCCCTTCCACACAAGCAGCAGTAGCACCACTTGGCTAGACGGACCAGCTGGAAAGATCATGATGGTGGCCCAGCCTTGGGATGTCATGTGGGACTGTATCCTAGGGCGATCCAGTTGTGCAGCCTTCTGACCATCAGCCAAGGGAAGCAGGCCTCTGATGGAGCAGGCTCTGGCTCTGTAAGGAGAGGTGCAGCTGCAGCAGTGTTCTACCGGAAGTGTTTTGATCATCTGTACAGTGCTTTGGATTCTTCCTCCCAGGCCTACCCCAGTGAGCCTTCGCAGATGCTGGAGATCCTGGGGTTGGTCTGCTTTGTGTATGGTACTTGAAACCACGCTGTAATTATTGTCCTGTTGCCAAACAAAAGCCAGTCATGTAACTCTAGAAGCAGTGACTGGTGGGGCTTTCTGACAGTTCCATGCTGATGTATCAGGCCATCTGTGTCATGCTTATGTATTATGGCAAGAAGAGGAAAACTGGATTAATAAATACGTTTTTTGTAAGTTAAAACTACCAGGTACGGTATCTTAATTCTTTCCTTC